TGCTGGGATTAGAGGTGTGAGCCACTGCGCCCAGCCTCAACTTGATAATTTTTAATAGGCCAGTAGACTTAATGATTTGCTCAGATTTTGTTATTTTTGATACATTCTTCAGTAGACACAACTAAGTATTGTTTGCTGTTTATTCCCAAACATTAGACATTACCTCACTTGTTCTCTTGTGTTTAAAGTGATAAAGTTTAAACAATTTTAAATGACACAAAGCCATGTCAGGGATTAGGAAATGAGTACATTACAAAATTAAATGTAATCTGACTTCTGATTCCTAGTTGAATCCTTAAACTGCTGTGCTTTGTTATTATTTTTGTGTAAAGGAAGAGTATAAGGGTAAGAAGTATTGTAGTTCTTTTGAATAAGCAATTAACACAGCATTTCATAGTCTAAATTTCATTGATAAATTAGTAGGTTATTGGGGAAATATATTTAGGGAAAGAAAGTTACAGTTTTAGTCATTGAGATAGATGTGAGTGGCCATACGTTCTTTGAACATCAGGGAAACAAACTCAAATACCTGCACTGCACAAGCAGGTAACATAAGTCCGTGAAGCAAATGGGGTGAAGAGTCTGGCAAACTGGACCTCACATGCACTTTCTAAAGGGAAAGCTTCTACTGGCTATTGCTGGTTATTGTCCCATGATACTAGCTAGATATGCCAATTTTTCAAGAAAAATCAGAAATAATAATTTGTATGTGAAATCTTTTTATTTTGAGAAGTGAGCAAATAATTTATTTCTATTTTTAAATTATACTTTAAGTTCTAGGGTACATGTGCACAACATGCAGGTTTGCTACATAGGTATACATGTGCCATGTTGGTTTGCTGCACCCATCAACTCGTCATTTACATTAGGTATTTCTCCTAATGCTATCCCTCCCCCTACCCCCTACCCCATGACAGGCCCCGGGGTGTGATGTTCCCCACCCTGTGTCCCAAGTGTTCTCATTGTTTAATTCTCACCTATGAGTGAGAACATGCAGTGTTTGGGTTTCTGTCCTTGTGATAGTTGAGCAAATAATTTAAACATTTCAATAAAATACTGTGCTGCCCAACCAGATAAGTTTGCAAGCTTGATTTATGACTCTGACGTCGATAAATTTGTGAATTCAGAAGGTAGCTGGTTTGATAGGTGCAATATAAATGATATGTTCATTATAATCTGAGATAATTGACTAAAATGATTATGGTAATTACATTTCTCGTGTTGTAAAGTACCATAAGGATCATCTAGTGTATCCATTTTATTTTATAGTTAAGAAAACAGGACCTTACAACGTTTAATGACTTTCTGTGTTTGCAGTCATATCTATTGAGACTTTTAGAACCATACAAAGCAAGCTAAAGGGTAACAGTGCCAGTGCCGCCTTCTGAAAATGCATTTGGATATCTCTTGTGTCTTTTATTTTCAGAAACAAGGTATTGCTGTGATGTCCAGGCTAGAGTGCGTTGGCTATTCACAGGTGTGATCATAGCGCATTATAGGCTTGAACTCCTGGGTTCAGGCATTCTCCTACCTCAGCTTCCCAAGTAGCTGGGACTTCAGGCATGTGCCACCATGCCTGGTTCTTGTGTCCTTATTAGTAATAACTTGGGTTTATATAGCACTTTTCCATGTGCCTTCACATATAGGTGTTATTCTCATTTGGTCACAGAAGAAACTGAGTCCTAAAGAAGTTTTGTAACTTGCTTAAGTTCACACAGCTCATTTATGAGAGATAGTGTGTTCATTATAATTTATCCTACATCCTGGTACATCTTTGAGTATGATAATTACACTGGGACAATAGGCACAAATCGGGGGTCCTGGGAAGTCTCAGATAGAGGGTCCCCCTAGTGATGGAACTGATGTTAGGATCTAGTACCTTTATTTGTAAACTTTCCCTGTCTTAGCAGGAAGATAAATAATATGACAAAATTAAGGTTTCTCAAGGGAAAAATGTATGTGTGTAGAATAGAGAAGCATAAAAAAGTATCATATGGAAAAAGTAGACAGAAGTCATTTTCTTCTTTATGGTATTTATTTATTAAGGAGAAGTTGATGCTTGAGACACAAAGCCTATTTTATTTTATTTTAGTTTAGTTTAGTTTAGTTTAGTTTAGTTTAGAGACAGTGTCTCACTCTGTCACCCAGGCTGGAGTGCAGTGGCACAATCATAGCTCATTATAACCTTGAACTCCTGGGCTCAAGTGAGCCTCCTGCCTCAGCCTCCTGAGTAGCCAAGGTTACAGATGTGTACCACCATGCCTAGCTATTTCTTTTTTCAAAGTTTTTGGAGAGATGGGGTCTCACTATGTTGCCCAGGCTGGTCTTGAACTCCTGGCCTCAAGTGATTCTCCTCCCTGGCCTCCCAAAGTGCTGAGATTTCAGGCATGAGCCGCCTTTCCCAGCCAGAGCCTATTTTATAACAAAGCTGTGAACATCTCATGTAATTTAGTGAATACTGCACTGAAAGTAAAAAACAGGATGGTTATATGGGCATTCACAATTAACATACACAACTGAAAACACCCTGGACCTGGGATGTTTGAAGCATTGAACTAAAATTAATTGTGGATGCTGGGGATGCTACAGCGACCAGGTTATCAATTTCTCTGTCTCCTGATGAGGCTCGAGAGTAGCTGGTAGGGGACCCTGGAGTATCTATACTTGTTGATGGTTTAGTGGGCGTAGTGCTCTTCAAGAAGTTAGTAAGTATTGGTTTTTTACCCTTGCGATTGTGTGGCTGACTAGGATCTGTGGCTTACCGCACTACCCAGCATTGCAAGAGTATCACATTGTATATTGCTAGGCCAGGAAAAGATCAGAGTTCAGAATCTAAAGTACGGTTTCAACTGAATGCATGTTGCTTTCACACCATTGTAAAGCTGAAAAATTGTAAGTCAAACCATGGTTAAGTCCAGATGCTTCTGGATTTATTATGGGGTTATGTCCTGATAAACCCATGGTAAAATTGAAAAATCATAAGTAAGCTCACCTATCATAAGTAAGGGGCTGTCTGTATTTCCTAGTTTTTGGCTTAGTGCTTTGTTAGGCTTTTTATTTTCCCCCATGTATTTTACTCACACTTCAGGTCTCCATTTTGTAGTAGATAGGAGTGGGCGAAACTAAGTACTGTTTGAGTTTTTAAGTTGGCTGCATTGTCTGAGATGCTTTTAGGATGTAAGATTTCATATAATGGGAATACAGAAGTAACTATCATAACATAGAGGATTTTAATTTAGATATATATTTGAGTGTCCTAATGACTTTTTTCCCAAATTTTTAAAAAGAAACAGACACACAACTTCATGTTATGAGGTTTTAATGGATCCTTGAAAAAATTTGGAAATGAAAAGGTAATAAAGAGAGAACAAATGTAGCAAAACATGCAAACCCTTCAATTAGAACAATTCAATGTTTCTAGGAAATATGTTTGAAATATTATATTTATTAATTACTTTATTTTTAGATATGTGTAAGGTTAAAGTAAAATGAAAGATTTACTGGATAACTGTGCTTAAAATATTTACTGGATAACATGATTAAAATATTTTCTTTCAAGCTTTAAGATAAAATATTCCATTTCTTAATTTCCAAAATGTGAGAAGACTTTATTTAGGGCTTTCAGTTTAATTCCCATTAGGGAGGAATGAAATTAATCTAGAAACAGATTTATTAAGACATCCTACTACTGAAATTTTTATTGTAGAAGATAAAGAAGACTATGACTTTTGCCAAAGAACATAATTATTTCCAGGATTTCTTTGTGATAATGGCCCATATCAGCGTTAGATAATTAATTCTGGTTGAATATATGGAATCAGAGAAATATCTAATTCCTGCGCTTTCCATCATCTACTTTCCCTAGGGCAATAGGCTCTATAGGCATGTGATTCCGCCTGCCTTCAAGGGAGTCTCAGGTGACAGGTTTGGCAGGCATTTTACTGTGACAAACAAGGGTCACCAGTTTATGACCTTTTTCAGTTAGCAACATCTGCTTTCTTGTTTTGAGGGACCCAACTGCCAAACCAACGCTTCATATTTTATATTTATGTAACATCAGCACACCACTTCTGGCACCAGTTTCTATGATTGTTTGGATATGAGCTAAGCTGCTATAATAGGCACTTCTCCAAAGCACAGTGGCCCAGTAAAGACAGAAGCTTATTTTTGTCTTAACATTCTTTCTGTTATTTCTCTCTTATTTCTACTTAAGGGAAACAGGTGGGTCAGGATGGACAGCACTGCCCATTTCTTGTATTTTGTTGCTCTGCCATCCCTTGTCATCTGTGCGGTCAGAGATGCCTCATCCACATTTGTACCCCAGTCTGTGAGAACAGAGGGAAGCACAAGATGTGGAAATGGCATGTTACTTCCACTAACATTTCATCAGTGAGAATTTAATCTTATGACTATGCCTGCACTCAGTCAGGGGCAGGCAGGTGTTTTCTCTCCATGGATGGTCATGTACCCAGCTAAAATGCTGTTACTAGGAAAGAAGGAGAGATTAGATTTTGGGGAATGCCTAGCAATCTGCCAGAGTTACTTAATTCCTCGGAATCTTAGCTTCCTCTTCTCTAAAATGTGGTAATAATTTTATCTACCTCAGAGAGTTGTCTCGAAAATTGGGTAATACATAGAAAGTATAGTTTCTGAGGCTGAGGAAGGCAGATCACTTTGAGGCCAGGAGTTTGAGACCAGCCTGGCCAACATGCTGAAACCGCATCTCTACCAAAAATACAAAAAAAAAAAAAAAAAAAAAAAAATTAGCTGGGTGTGGTGGCTGGCACCTGTAGTCCTGGCTACTCAGGAGGCTGAGGCAGGAGAATCACTTGACCCTGGGGAGGCAGAGGTTGCAGTGAGCCAAGATCGTGCCACTGCACTCCAGCCTGGGCAGCAAGAACGAGATTCCATTTCAAAAAAAAAAAAAAGAAAAAGAAAAGTATAGTTTCTGGTATATATAATATGCTCAATAAATGTTAGTTTTTAATTATGAAGATATTTTTCTAACGACAAGAGTAGCTATTGCTTTTTAGTTTATTAATGCATAAAGAACTTGTAAGCAATGCTTATTTTACTTCAGAAAAATTCTACTATTTAAAGCAGTAAAAGGCGCAGACCTAAATACGTGGAGACCGTAGATATTACAGCACCATAACATCTGGGTTCTTTTTTTTTTTTTTTGCTTATTTTTGAAAAAGCAAAATTATTAATGGAACAACCATTTACACTGTTTCTTAGAATGGTTTTAATGTAGATAAAGCATAAGTAGGTTTTGAGGTAAGTAGTCCATTAGAGTAATTTAATTTCCCTTGCAAAAATTTTAGTTAGTTTTTTTTTTCCTTCTAAAATGGGTCATCGCTAAAAGCAATTCATTTATTTGGCAAGATATTCTTAGCATATGGATTTGATGCGGCGGTGAGAATTCTAAAATGCCTATGTAATTTAAAAAGTTGTTTCCTGGTAATTGGCTGAGGGAAACAAACGATAAAGTTTTTACTAGCCTAAAGAAAAACAAAAGCTGAAACATATACAAAAGTGGAAATAATTTACTAATATTTTAAACTGCTTGAGTTTGAAAGTAGGGAAAGTAACCTAGTATTATGACTATTCGCATGTACTATACATTATTTGTCATTGATAGCTATAATGAAACATTTAAATCCACAAACAATTATTCTTTATTATTTTATAGACAATTATTATTTTTGAATAAAGAAAGATAACTTTATTTTGGGTTTTGGTTTCTTTACTTGTTAATTTCAGCCAGTTAATTGTTAAGGTTCATTATAATTTTTGAAAGCACTTTTTAGCAGAACTCAGTTTTTGGTCAAGAAGCAAAGATGAAAAGTGACTAGGAAGTTATTCAGAGATTTTTCACTAGTTTTGTGAAATTGGTGGTTAATGTGGTTAAAGCAGTCTGTATCCACTAGAAATATGTCTTAAAGATGAGGAAGCTGAACTTTAAATCTATTTGTTCATCTATTCCCCACTTTCAAAGGACATATGGGAAAACAAAGTAAAGAACATGTCAAGTTAAATTTTTTTTTAAACTTAGCATCTCTAAAGCATGTTCATTTGTTGCATAAGAATTCTTCTTTGGTTTCCTATTTTTTGGGCAAAATGCCGAAAGAGGATATGTGTGCCATCTGCTTTGTCATCATCAATTTTAGATTAAATTCCCCAAATTTAGATTGAGTTTTCACTGATTTAACCTGCAGCTTTTGGTAATTTTTTTCCTTGATCTCTGGCATAGCTTCTGACTATTTTGTGGGTGAGTTAAAGATGATGTTTAGATGTAGTAAGATAGGGGTTGGGTTACTGCAGCCACTGGCCTTGCAATTAGTTAAGTTGGACTTCATTGTGAAGTTAGTGGGGAGCATTGGGCAAAAGAGAGTGGTGAATTTTACCAAAAGGTTTTTCTGTTTAATTAATTCATTATTAGCTAGGCTCCGTTTAACTATCTCTGTGAAGAAATAGTTAAATTGCTTGCCTCAAAAAAAAAAAAAAATCAAAGCATAGAAACAAATTACCACTCAACTTTTAATGTATTGTCTACTAGACTGTACTGCTCATTAGGCTTTTATTTGATATGCTATTTTATTTTTCAATTTTAAATTATAATCTATGTAAATTTGGAATATTGAATGTATAGGATGGAGATGACTTTAATTGCTGTCAAACTCCAAGGATAAGTTAAGTAGGAGGCATGAGGTTGAGGAACATAAGTTTTTATGAGAAAAAATAAGGTTAAGAGGGAATAAGAAAAAACAGTAGTGAATGTTTAAATTAAAAATATTTCCTCTTTCCCTCAATTTTTAATTTAAAAAAACTTCTAACTGCAAAAAAAGTTGAAATAAAAAGAAAAAGCAGCACTCATAAGATCCATCTGTTGCATTCTGTCACATTTGATTCTCTATGTATGTGATATATTTATTTAGAAAGCTTTTAAAAATAAGTTATAGATACCATTAAACATCCTGCCTGAATACTTCCACACTTCCTGAGAATAAGGACATTATCCTACCATCCCTAATATTATTGTTTTTGTGGTTATTACTGTTGCTGAATCTTCCTAATTAATCATAATTCAATAATATCATCTCATGTACATTTTATGTTGAATTATCCCATTTTTTAAGGATCCAGGATGCAATAAAATTTCACACATTGCATTTGATTGTCATGCCTCTTAATCTCATTTTAATCTGGAAAAATTCCCCTGCCTTTTTTTAAAATTATGACTAATTTGAAGAGTGTAGACCAGTTATAGGATGTTCTATATTCTGGATTTGTCTGTTTCCCATTTTTTAGATTCACTTTTTTTGGCAAGAAGACAGCTGAGGTGATATCACTACTACTTCCCATCAGAAGGCACAGGATGTCTGCTACTGGTGATTGTGGAATGGGATTGTTTGGTTAAGTGTTAACTACTGTAGCTTTCCCATATACAAGTACCTGTGTCCTTTTGTGATTAGTAAATAGTCTCTGGGATGATACTGTGTGAGATCATGTGAATATCCTATTCCCCAATAATATTTTCCCAGGTACTTCTAGGCATTCATAGGTGATTCTTGCCTGAATTAATTACAGTGAAGATTGCAAAGGGATTATGTTCTAATTCTGTAATCCCTTTTTCATTTAATAGATAGCATTTTGCAAGAACTTCCCTCACATCCTTCCACTCCCCCTTAATATGGATTCATGGATTTTTAAGTTAAATGTATTATATTTAATACTTGATGATCAGTATTATATTTTTAGATGCACAAATTATTCAGATCTAGCTAGTGGGTGCCTTTTCAAGCTGGTTCCTGTGTTCTTTACTTGACTCCTGTAGTCTTTGAGCACTTTCTTGCATTCAGGAATGAATTTTGTTTGTTTGTTTTTGTTTTTTGAGATAGAGTCTCACTCTGTCACCCAAGTTTGAGTGCAGTGGTGGTGTGATCTCGGCTCACTACAACCTCCGCCTCCTGGGTTCAAGCGATTCTCCTGCCTCAGCCTCCTGGGTAACTGGGATTACAGGTGTCCGCCACCACATCTGGCTAATTTTTCAATTTTTAGTAGAGGCGGGGTTTTGCCATTTTGGCCAGGCTGGTCTCAAACTCCTGACCTCAAGTGATCCACCTGCCTCGGCCTCCCAAAGTGCTGGGATTACAAGCGTGAGCCACCGTGCCCAGCCAGGAATGAATATTTTTTACGTGACTAAGATAACGTTATAACATTTATTTTATAATAAAACAGTAAAAGTGGTTTAGACATTTTACACAAACTAATTTTCTTCTATCATCAATTGTTTGATGGAAAGTTCTTCTTATAGTTTCAGTGATAACTGAAATAAGTGTATACCTCTTAATTATTGAAGATTATAAGCATATCAAGAGGCTGGTTTCTGGTGTGTTTCTCAAAGCTAGTACTTTTCTCTAATTTTTGAGACAGGGTCTCTCCCAGGCTGGAGTACATTGTGCGTTCATGGCTCACTGCAGCCTCAACCTCCCAGGCTCAAGCTATCCTTCCACCTTGGCCTCCAAGCAGCTGGGACTACAGGTGTGCCTCACCACACCTGGCTAATTTTTTAATTTTTTGTAGAGACAGGGTCTTGCTATATTGCTGAGGCTAGTCTTGAACTCCTGGGCTCAAGTGATCCTTCTGCCTCAGCCTACCAAAGTGCTGGGATTACAGATGTGAGCCACCAACCCTGGCCAAAGCTGGTACTTTTCTGATTTGTGATTCGAATAAAAAATTCTGAGTGCTGCCTCCTGGGAACCTCTGTGAATGGATGCCTAAGATGGAGAAATACTTTGGGACAGCCCGCCTTACATGTATTTCTGCTCTGTCCCTCCTGCTTCTTGTATATTTTGGAAATGCAGTGATAAGGCTGGGGTTTACTTGTGCTCATTTTCCATTATCTTTCCCACATTTTAATTGGACAATATCTAAATTGCTTCTCTGTATCCACTTTACCTGTCTTTTATATTTCCAAGCCCTCTTTCAGCTTTAGCTACTGAAAATGCCATTGAAAACAGTTTAAATAAATAACTCATACAGGGAGAATATCATTAAATTTTAAATATTGTCAAAAGAATGTGCTGTAAAGTATACTGAATTCCTCCTTTGTAAAATTCTGGTATAAGTGGTTTTACTTCTTTATACATTTAAAGTACATGTAAGAAATTTAGTATGTATCACTTGTGCTATTGTTTCTAACTTGGTTGGAGGGTGGGAGGGTTTAAAGCTGGGAAAGGGAAGGAACTATGAAGGAGTCTTTTACTAGACTGACATTTATTCCACCAATTCATTGTCTTTGGATATTCTGCTTAACCACCTGCAAATCTATTCAGCGTATCATTATTTAGGCTGCATGTCTCTATTCTTGGCTACAAGAGTGTTTTAAGAGACTTCATACCATGCCGACATCTAAATATGCTGTCTAAAGCGTTGTCATACCCACCATTCTCCTAACCATGTCAAAAGGAAATAACGTGTTTGGCATAACTTATTCTTAGTGAAACCCTGCTGTTTTCTACTGATTGCCTCTTTTCATTGCCTCTAAGTTCTCACAGACCACTTATTTGGTAAACTATTTTAGAGGTGTGCAGGGTAGGACATCAGGCTCTGTGAGTCTCAGAATCTACCTTTCCTCCTAATCTTTGCCCATCCCAAGACATCAGTTCTTTCCCTGTAGCTGGATGTTGCCTGTGCTGCTGGGTAAGGCAAATCTCTAACTAAGAAGTCATTGTATGTATTAGGGGAACCAGCCCCTGATATTTCAACATAGGTTCTTTTCTATTTTCCCTAAGTGCCGGCCGGTCTGAGAAATAAAGGGAAAGAGTACAAAAGAGAAAAATTTTAAAGCTAGGTGGCCGGGGGAGACATCACATGTCAGCAGGTTCCATGATGCCTCCTGAGCCGTAAAAAACAGCAAGTTTTTATTAGCAATTTTCAAAGAGGAGGGAGTGTACGAATAGGGTGTGGGTCACAAAGATCACATGCTTCAAGGGCAACAAAAGATCACAAGGCAGAAGGTCAGGGCGGGATCACAAGGTCAGGGCAAAACTAGAATTACTAATGAAGTTCCATGTCCCACTGTGCACGCATTGTCATTGATAAACATCTTAACAGGGTTCAAGAGCAGAGAGCACATCTGACTAGAATTTGCCAGGCTGGAATTTCCTAATCCTAGCAAGCCTGGCGGCACTGCAGGAGGCCAGGGCGTGTTTTATCCCTTATCTGCAGCTGCATAAGGCAGACACCCCCAGAGTGGCCATTTTAGAGGCCTCCTCTGGGAATGCATTCTTTTCCCAAGGCTGTTAATTATTAATATTCCTTACTGGGGAAAGAATTCAGCGATATTTCTCTTACCCGTTTTTGGTAATAAGAGAAATGTGGCTCTGTCCTGCCTGGCTCCCAGGCAGTCAGACCTAATGGTTATCTCCCTTGTTCCCTGAACATCGCTGTTATCCTATTCTTTTTTCAAGGTGCCCAGGTTTCATATTGTTCAAACACACATGCTTTACAAACAATTTGGGCAGTTAATGCAATCATCACAGGGTCCTGAGGCGACATACATCCTCAGCTTACGAAGATGACAGGATTAAGAGATTAAAGTAAAGACAAGCATAGGAAATTATAAGAGTATTGATTGGGGAAGTGATAAATGTCCATGAAATCTTCACAATTTATGTTCTTCTGTCACGGCTTCAGCAAGTCTCTCCGTTCGCGGTCCCTGACTTCCCGCAACAGTATGGACTTTTTTGTGGGAAAATTATTTGTGTGGATCTACCAAGGAAATGTCTGCAGAGTCCACTTTGAGAAAAGCTGACTTGAGAAACTGATTTTCTGGACACATTGTATCAATTATTTCTGTAAATGAGAAGTCACTGAACTGGTAAAATATATATCTTTTAGATTATCCAAAAAAATGAACATGCAATTAAGATTTTTTTTAAAGCTCAGTTCCCTGGGACAGGGACAGGGAGTGCGGGCATATGAAGATCTCAGATAAGAAACAGTGGTTAAGGCTGGGCACAGTGGCTCAGGCCCGTAATCCCAGCACTTTGGGAGGCCCGAGGTGGGCAGATCACCTGAGGTCAGGAGTTTGAGACCAGCCTGGCTAACATGGTGAAACCCCGTCTCTACTAAAAATACAAAAATTAGCTGGGCATGGTGATGGGTACCTGTAATCCCAGCTACTTGGGAGGCTGAGGCAGGAGAATCACTTGAACCTGGGAGGTGGAGGTTGCAGTGAGCCGAGATCGCGCCATTGCACTCCAACCTGGGCAACAAGAGTGAGACCTTTGCTGTTAAAGGGTGGTCCCTGCAGCAGCAACATCATCAGGGTGCTTCATAGAAATACAGACTCTCAGGCCCTAATCCAGCCCTGTTGAATCAAAATCTGCATTTTGACACCATCTCCAGGTGATTCATATACAAATTAGGTTTGAGAAGCTCTGGAAATCATTTTCATGGGACCGTCCCTCTCTGCAAGTGAACTGGTAGAGAGATAAAGACTCATCTTGTGAAGTACCTGCAGATACTAAATAGCATAATTAGGAAAATCCTTTTAGAGTGAAAGGAATTCAGATATTTATTGTACATTGTTGGCTCAATACAATTGTTTAATATTGACCTTCCCACACTGTACCTTGTGAGATTTAAGATGTATGCAAATACAATGACTATTATTTTCAAAAAATGATTTTTGTAGTCATTTTACTAGCCATAAGCCAGAGTGCTCAAAACCTTTCCCCCTTTTTCTGCTTTCTGTATTCTTTCTAAAGGTGGCTAAATTGTCGAAGTTATAATTCAGCATGAAGAGAAAACTCCAAGAAAAAAGGCTTTAGCTGGGGCCATGCCTCTGTTGTTTGCATCCTAACTTTGTTAGAGCTCCTTAAGCACAGTAGAGCCTCGTCTGTTCCATGACACTGCAGGCTTGTCGCATAACCCTATGAGCAGTAATCAACTGGACTCCAGATGTTGCTGTCTCACATTAGCCCAACGTTAGCTTCAATAATGTTGATGGCAGCTTGATATATATCAGGGTTTCCTAGCTTTCTTAGATGTCTTACTTATATTGGGGGTGATGAAGGAATTGAACCTCCTCCCTTTAGCTGAGACATCCCCACGTGTTTCTGAAGGGTGGACATGTCAGGTAGGACTCTGATGGGCTGGTGTATGTGCTGTTGAAGAAAATACTTTAAGCCAATGTCAGATTGCAGGTGCATCTTACTGGCTCACTCAGGTGGGAGGGTCTAATGGGAACTGTGGGTGTTGTGAGCTGGCAGAGGGCATCAGTATGGTGTAGTGAAAAGAACATTGTGTTTCTAATTAGGTAGATGTGGTTTGAATCCCAGCTCTCCTGCTTATTAGTTCTGCAACCTAGTAGCAGTTATTTAGTCTCTGATTTTTGAGTTCCATAATTGTAAAAATAGGGTTAATTTCTATCTCCCTGGGTTGTTGTGAGACTCTAATGAGATGATGTATTAAGAGCCTAATATAGTGCCTGGCATAGAGTAGGTGCCCATTGAATGGTAAGTTCACATTACTAATCCATTTGGTATATTAAACAATTCCATACAGGTTTTTTTAAATGCCTGCCCCAGCTAAACTAAGTAAGGATTTAAGTAGCTTCTGATAGTTTTGCCCATCAAATGTATTTTCAAGTGATTCTTTGCCAGGTAAGCATCATCTTCTGTTATTGCTGCTGTGGCAGACACAGGCCTTCAAAGGCACAATGCTGTCAACCTGGCAGATTCATCAGCTGGATCAGAGCCAGCAGGGATTACATGTCCAGAAAGCTGAGAATATTCCATTTTACACAAGGGATACGCCAACATGTCAGCTAGAATCAAGGAAAAGGGACTACGTGCTTAAAACAATAGCAAGTGGTAAAAAGAGCTTTGGTGAATTAATCACGTTCAAATGGTTGCAGTACCTGGTGTTGTTTTCTATGAAGAAGGCTATGAAATGCAACATTTTGTTTCAAAAAGTATGCTCATGCTCATATAGTATCCTGGAAAGGACATTTTTCTTTATAATTATAAAGGGTGTAGAGTTTGATGTAAAGCTCTCCAAATTCACAACTCTGCTTATATCAGGAAACCAGGAGGTGTGGCACAAAATCCTAACTTATTAGTGTTCTACCTGTGAATATTTGACTGTAGACTTCTTCCATTACTTTTCTCTCTCTATCTCTGAATCTGAACCCATAGCCCATCTGAGTTTGAAAGCTCTGATTTTAGGTATTGAAGTAGTGCCTTGGTTATTTTTTAACTTTTAAGTGGTTGCTGTTTAGAAAATGTTAGAAAAATAACTTTAATCAGATTTAAGAAAACTACTGGATGAAGAATATTTTTTGTTTTGACTAAATTACATTGATTCATCTTTTAAATGGGGATTATAATGGTACCTATTCCATAGGATTAGTATCTACCTTACAGAATAAATAAAGTATTAATAATATATGTGAAGTGTTTAGTATATGGTGCTTGGCATGCCATAAACATATTTTATAATCGTGTTAAGTATTATTAATTTTTTGCTATTGGTTTCTCTCTGCTTACAAAACAGAAATTTTCATTGTAGAAAATGTAAAATAAAACAAAGAAAAAAAATCACATAAATGCTCTAATAACAGATACTGACATTTTAGTACATCTTCCCAGCCTTCTGTTTCCCTACATGCATATATTTTACATAAGCAAATCAAAATTGTAGTAGTTTTAAACTTGCATTTTTCACTCATTATATTAGCAGTATTTTCCCATGAAATATTATCACATGATTTTAATGTCATTTTATTTTACTTATGCCCTAAAACTTGTTTCCTCTATTGTTAGATATTTGTGTTTTCAGTCTTTCATTAGTTATTAGGAGCTCTCCAGTGAATTTTTTTTTCCCCTTGGGCTGAGTTGGAAGAGGAATTACTGGATTAAAAGCTGTATACACTTTTGTGCACATTGCAAAACTGTCTTTCAGGGAAGTTCTACAAATTTATACTCATACTTGGAATATATGAAATTTGGTGCTTACTCCTTCTGACACTGGGACATGATACTTTTTTTTTTTTTTGAGGTGGAGTTTTGCTCTTGTTGCCCAGGCTGGAGTGCAATGGTGCAATCTTGGCTCACTGCAGCCTCCGCCCCCCAGGTTCAAGCAATTCTCCTGCCTCAACCTCCCAAGTAGCTGGGATTACAGGAATGTGCCACCACGCCCTGCTAATTTTGTATGTTTAGTAGAGATGGGGTTTCACCATGTTGGTCAGGCTGGTCTCGAACTCCTGACCTCAGGTGATCCGCCCACCTCGGGCTCCCAAAGTGCTGGGATTACAGACATGAGTCACTGCACCCTGCCAGACATAATTTTTAAAAAGTCTCAATTTAATGGGTTAAAAAATACCATTTTTATGTAAAACTTAAATATTTTCTACTAGTATTGAACTTTTTATGTTCAGAAACTCTATTATTCTATATGAGTTTGCTTATCTGTGTCCTTTGAACATTTTGTGGGAGTTAGTTATTTATAGAAATCTCTAATTTTTAAGGCTATCAACTCTTAATCAGGAATACTGCAAGTATTTTTCCATAGTTTTCAATTTGCCTTTTAAGTTTGTTCACAATATTTTTGATAGAGATTTTTAGTTTTTGGTAGTCAGATGTAACAGTTTCTTTTTCTTCTTTGTTTCTGCCTCTGTGTTATGCTTGGGATATCTATCTCCACTCCAAGATTACACCATCGTCTATGTTTTAGTTCATTTCTTCATCCACGTACTTTAATCCCACAGATGTTCATTGAATGTCTCTTATATGGCAGGGCTAAGACAATTGCCAGGCAAAAAGTAATATACCTTACACATTTGGAGCTTCAGTCTGGTAGGAAATTGACCTTAATAAGGACATGATGCTAAGTGAAATATGCCAGGCACAGAAAGATAAATACTGCATAATCTCACTTATAAATGGAAGCTAAAGAAAGTCAACTCATAGAAACAGAGAGTAGAAGGGTCGGGAACGGGAGAAAATGGGAGATATTGGTCAAAGGGTACACACTTCTAGTTATAAGATGAATACATTCTGGAGACTTACTGTACAGCATGATGACTATAGTGAATAATAATATATTGTATACTTGAAATTTGCTACGAGAATAGATCTTACATATTCTCGCCACAAAATCAAGGTAATTATGTGAGGTGATGGACATGTTAATTGGCTTGATTTTGGTAATCATTTCATAATGCATACATATATCAAAACATCATGTACTCTTTAAATATACAGAATTTTCATTTGTCAATTATACCTCAGTGAAGCTGCAAGAAGAAGAAAATAGGCCTTAATTTCTCTTAAATTTGCACAAATAAAATTAAAACTGTGCTAAGTATTATGAAGGAGAGGTAAATAGTAAAATAAAAATGTCTACTGAGGTTAACTGACCTGCTTGGGGAGGTCTGGGAGGGATTTCCAGTGGAAGTGGCCTTGATGGAAGATTGTAGTTGAATCACATAAGGACGTGGTGGAGGAAGGCATTTCAGGCCTGGCAGATGCCACTGTGGCTGAAGCACAGAGATCAAGAAAGATAAAGCAGGATTATGTCAAGAAATGGCTGGAAAGGAGTTTTGAAGCTAGACCTTGTGGGGACTTGTAAGTCTTGTTAAGGATTTTGATACTTTGTTGTAAGAGCAATGGAAAACCACTAATGCCATTTAAGGAGGATGCTCAGAGTAGGTGATATGATGCTGTCTTTTCTTTTTAAAAAATACTTAACTCTTTAATTCTTTTGGAGTTTGTTTTTATGGGGCCTACAAATTTTTTTTCTAAGCAGTTAAAGTCACTGTACCTTTAGCTGAATAATTTTTTCTTTTCCCATTTTTCTGAAGTGTACTCTTATCATAAAGTAAAATTTTATATATCACTTGTGTCTTTTATGCAGCAAGATGTTTTGATAGGACCTATGTGCTATGATCTGAGTGTTTGTGTCCCCACACCACCAATTCGTATGTTGAAATCTAACCTGCAATGTGATGGTATTAGGAGGTGGCCTTTGGCAGGTGATTAGGTCATGACAATGGAGCCCTCATGAAAAGGATTCGCACCCTTACAAAACAGGCCCCATGCAGCTGCCTTGTCCCTTCCACCACATAAGGACCCAGCAAGAAGGAGCTCTGAATCAGAAAGGAGCCCTCACCAGACACCAAATCTGCCTGCTTGATCTTGGACTTGATCTTGCACCTCCCCGCCTCCATAATGATGATAAATACATTTCTGTTGCTAATAATCTACCCAGTTTATGGTATTTGTTATAGCAGTCCAAACAGAAAAAAAATTGCTTGTTTTTTCTTCCTTATTTAGTCTTACTTCAGTGGAATCTGTTCATTCCTATTTTAGGCCATATTTATCCTTATTCTCAGTGTCTGTATTTTGGGCGACCTTGAAGGTTTGACAATCCCCCTTTGGCCTTTTAAAGTAGAGGGCAGAGTGTTGTGCACAGTCTGGACCCAACTGTGTTTTATCTTGGCCTTTTTGGCTGTGGATCTGTTGTCCCGTGCAGGGATTTTTTGGTCTCTTGTTCAGGTCTTTTTATGAGGGCGGGAATTGATTCTGTAATGATGTGAAAACATAAGTATTTTGCAAGCCAACAATTTTGCACACTGCAGAGCCTACTGCTCTTCGTTCTTCTAGGCTAAACTTCTCCGATGATTGACTTATGGATCAAAGCCCCAGACCCATTGCATGCTGGAAGATGAAGCTGGTGGAAATTAAAGTGGAATTGGAATAAGAAAAGACTTACTGAGAGAAAGGGACAGTTCTCAGTGATTTTAGAAAGCAGGTTAAGGGTGTAGTTTGCTCCCCTTTGTGTCCAAAGCCCAGTTTCTGGGAGGTGGGGCACATATTTTGGCTAGGTGAAGGAAATTCTGCTGTTTGACCATCCTCCTCATTCTTTGATTAAGGTCTCAGGGCTTCAACTGAGTTTTAGTTTTACTAACATTTAGTTAGTAGATGTTTCTTCAGTTTTTTCATAGGTCATTGAGCCATTTGTCAAGATTCCAGGACTGTGAAAACATCAATACGATGATGAGCCAGTGAGCCTAAGTCACAAGTTGTTTTTTGCCATCATAATTCAAAAATCTTTTTTTTTTTTTGAGACGGAGTCTCATTCTGTCGCCCAGGCGGGAGTGCTGTGGCGCGATCTCCGCTCACTGCAAGCTCCGCCTTCCGGGTTCACGCCATTCTCCTGCCTCAGCCTCCCGAGTAGCTGGGACTACAGGCGCCCGCCACTGCGCCCGGCTAATTTTTTGTATTTTTAGTAGAGACGGGGTTTCACCGTGGTCTCGATCTCCTGACCTCGTGATCCGCCCGCCTCGGCCTCCCAAAGTGCTGGGATTACAGGCGTGAGCCACCGCGCCCGGCCCAAAAATCTTTTTAAGAGAAGCCCTCCAGCCCTATCCTAGATATCAGGGAGCTACCCTCCCTGGCAAACAACCTCTTGGCTTTTGTGCCATTTGGGGCTGTATTATTTTGTTTGAGTGAGATGTCAAGTTTACTGACTGAAGAGTTTTTTATTGGTTAGGTGGAAGTGACACTAGCACATAAATATATTTTGAGGCTTGTGTGGATTGGATATTACTGATTGGATATTACTGAGGCTCAAGTTAATGGTGTTTTAGGTTAAAAACTTACCTAGTATGTGGAGCATCAGTTTGTTCAGTATACAATTCTATAAGAAGCTTTCTTTGGTCTAGTGAGCCACTGGCCTGAAGACTTCTACAGACTGTTGTTCCGCAAATCAGAGTTTAAATGCAGATGTCTCCTAGACCAACAAATTGCTGCAATTTTCTACCATGTTTTCTTGGTCACTGCTTCATCCTGCTGAGGAGCCTGATGGCAGTGGGGTAGTGCCTGGAAGTATAATTTTGTTGAAGGGTGTAAGGCAAACACTTATTACCATTTGTAATGCTCTGCTTACTTGCTTATTATCTGTCTCCTCAGTAGTCTCTAAGCAGTGGCATGCATATCTGTTTTATTCTCTACTGTGTGCCCAGGGTCTAGCACAGTATCTGGTGCTCCATGTATATTTGATGAATGAATGAATGAACTTGAAAGAGTCTCAGTGCCAAGTACCCACAGGTTACAGGGAAGTTATAGACAAGTTTTTGCCTTTATTTGTTAACCTGCAACTTCAATTAACTTGGTTCCAAAACCTCTTCAGATGTAGTAGAATTACTACATGTAGTGCATACTGTTGGGTGGAATTCAAACAAAATGGTGTTTCTGAAGAAGAGCAATTGCATGTGAAATACATTTTCTTGTGACTAGCAAAAATAATTTATTAGCCTCTAGCTCATTTAAATTTGATTCCTAGAAAGCAGTTATAGTAAAACACAAAAGCCTGTGAGAAAAGATGCGATATTTTCCCCTTTGGCCCTACTCGCCCACCCCTTCTGGGGCTTGGGGCACAGTCATCTCCCCCTGGGGCCTTATCCAGATTAGGTAATGGAAACATTTTTCCTCGGGTGGGATGGAGATTTGGAGACTTTCTGGGTTCTAGGGTTATACTGAGAGGGACTTTATTTTGCTAGAGACTTCCTTAATGCCGGAGACATTTTGAGGCCAGATCTGGAAGTTCCTTTCCCTGATTCACTGAAGAGGAAAGATTCACCCTCTCACTGCCATTCTGGCCTCTACCCTTTCCATGGAAGTAAAATCTAATGGAACCAAATGGTGGAGATGCTTGGCCAGCCACAGAGAAAGAATGAGAGGAAGCCTCAGGCTCAGGAAGAGGAGGTAAGACACTTAAGGAACCATAGGGAGCGGGAACTAATGTTTTATGTTTATCTGTCTCTTGCAGCTTTGTAGGCAGCCAATCCCAGAGAAGCAGACGGGATGGCTAGTTCAGCCCGGGAGCACCTGCTTTTTGTGAGGCGTCGAAATCCCCAGATGCGGTACACATTGAGCCCAGAGAACCTCCAGAGCCTTGCCGCCCAGAGCTCCATGCCAGAGAACATGACCCTGCAGCGGGCCAACAGCGACACCGACCTGGTGACTTCTGAGAGCCGCTCCAGCTTAACTGCCAGCATGTACGAGTACACGCTGGGGCAAGCCCAGAACCTCATTATCTTCTGGGACATTAAAGAGGAGGTGGACCCCAGTGATTGGATTGGACTTTATCATATAGGTGAGTCAAGTGGAATGGACTTGCATGTGACTTAATCTGAAAAGTGTTTCTTTGGTTTTTCTAGATGAGAATTCTCCAGCCAACTTCTGGGATTCTAAGAACAGGGGTGTGACTGGAACACAAAAAGGGCAAATTGTATGGAGAATTGAGCCTGGGCCCTATTTCATGGAACGTAAGTAACTAAGTGTGAAATATAAACTTATTTTAAATTACTGTTTTCTCCAATTGCTTTGCAGCGGAGATAAAAATCTGTTTTAAATATTACCACGGCATTAGTGGAGCCCTGCGAGCCACGACCCCCTGCATCACCGTGAAGAACCCAGCTGTGATGGTGAGTGCCCCTCGCTGCCAGCTTCCTTGTGATGAAACTTCAGATGCATGTTTTTTCTTTTCAGATGGGGGCAGAAGGCATGGAGGGAGGTGCTTCAGGAAACCTGCATTCTCGAAAACTTGTTAGCTTTACATTGTCAGGTAAGAATGTCTTTAAACGTGACATCCAGTTTGTCCCTCCCTCCTTCTCCCTCTTTCTTTAAAGATCTTAGGGCAGTTGGGCTAAAGAAAGGGATGTTCTTCAATCCTGACCCTTATCTTAAGATGTCAATTCAGCCAGGAAAGAAGAGCAGTTTCCCCACCTGTGCCCACCACGGGCAGGAGAGACGGTCTACTATCATCAGTAACACCACCAATCCAATTTGGCACCGAGAGGTAAGATGATCCTCGGGGGTCTCCTACTTGATTAAACCAGCATGTTATCTGTTTGTGTTTTCAGAAATATTCCTTTTTTGCACTTCTTACTGATGTCTTAGAAATTGAAATTAAAGACAAATTTGCCAAGAGCCGTCCCATCATCAAGCGTTTTCTGGGGAAACTAACCATTCCAGTCCAGAGGCTGCTGGAGCGACAAGCCATCGGGTAATCAGCCCTTACCTTTGGGGATCTTGTTGTCAGGATGAAAGAAGCATTTCTCTTCTTGCAGTGATCAAATGCTCAGCTACAACCTTGGCAGAAGGCTCCCAGCTGACCACGTGAGTGGGTACCTCCAGTTTAAAGTGGAGGTTACGTCTTCTGTTCATGAAGGTGAGATATAAATATATCTGTATGAATACATTCGTTCACTTATTATTTCTGGTTAATTTTTTAGAAATGCTGTTTTCTCATTCAGATGCCTCTCCAGAAGCTGTTGGCACAATACTTGGAGTCAATTCTGTGAATGGAGACTTAGGTAGCCCTTCCGATGACGAGGACATGCCAGGGAGCCATCACGACAGCCAGGTGTGCTCTAATGGGCCAGTTTCTGAGGACAGTGCTGCCGATGGAACCCCCAAGCATTCATTCAGGACTAGCTCCACTCTGGAAATAGACACAGAGGAATTAACCTCTACGTCTTCAAGGACCTCACCTCCCAGAGGACGTCAGGATTCACTCAATGATTACTTAGATGCTATCGAACACAATGGCCACTCCAGGCCGGGGACAGCGACCTGCTCTGAGAGGTCCATGGGTGCCTCTCCGAAACTGAGGAGTAGTTTTCCCACTGACACAAGACTCAATGCCATGCTTCATATTGATTCAGATGAAGAAGATCACGAGTTCCAGCAAGACCTGGGTTACCCATCTTCCTTGGAGGAGGAGGGAGGCCTGATCATGTTTAGCAGGGCATCCAGAGCTGATGATGGAAGCCTGACATCTCAGACAAAGCTGGAGGACAACCCTGTTGAGAATGAGGAAGCCTCCACACACGAAGCTGCTTCCTTTGAGGATAAGCCAGAAAATCTTCCAGAGCTTGCAGAGAGCTCCTTACCTGCAGGCCCAGCCCCAGAGGAAGGTGAAGGCGGCCCAGAGCCTCAACCCAGTGCTGACCAGGGCAGTGCTGAACTGTGTGGCTCTCAAGAGGTAGATCAGCCCACAAGTGGCGCAGACACAGGGACTTCCGATGCATCAGGAGGAAGCCGAAGAGCCGTCAGTGAGACCGAGTCTCTCGATCAGGGCTCTGAGCCTTCCCAGGTGTCCTCTGAAACAGAACCCAGTGATCCTGCCAGGACAGAGAGTGTGAGCGAAGCCAGCACCAGGCCTGAGGGAGAGAGTGACCTGGAATGCGCTGACAGCTCCTGCAATGAGAGTGTGACCACGCAGCTGTCCTCTGTGGACACACGGTGCTCCTCTCTTGAGAGCGCACGGTTTCCTGAAACCCCAGCCTTTTCTTCTCAGGAGGAGGAAGACGGAGCCTGTGCAGCAGAGCCCACCAGCAGTGGCCCTGCCGAAGGGTCGCAGGAATCCGTGTGCACTGCTGGTTCTTTACCTGTGGTACAGGTGCCCAGTGGGGAGGATGAAGGGCCAGGGGCAGAATCGGCCACTGTACCTGACCAGGAGGAGCTGGGGGAGGTCTGGCAGCGGAGGGGGAGCCTGGAGGGAGCTGCAGCTGCTGCCGAGAGCCCACCGCAAGAAGAAGGCAGTGCTGGGGAGGCCCAAGGCACCTGTGAAGGGGCAACTGCCCAGGAGGAGGGCGCTACTGGAGGTAGGATATGGACACCACTGTGGCTCTTGGCTAATACCTGGTAACTTTCTACCTTTAATCCTAGGTTCTCAAGCCAACGGCCACCAGCCACTGCGATCACTACCTTCAGTGCGCCAGGATGTTAGCCGGTACCAGAGGGTGGACGAGGCTCTCCCACCAAGTGAGGACCTGTTAGTTAAAAGGGCCCACCTTCTAATTCCTTTCGGTGCCTCACTGCCATTTAGACTGGGAGGCACGCATTGACAGCCACGGCAGGATCTTCTACGTGGATCACGTAAACAGAACCACGACGTGGCAGCGACCGACAGCTCCCCCAGCCCCGCAGGTGCTGCAGAGATCTAACTCCATACAGCAAATGGAGCAGCTGAACCGGCGGTGAGGATGAACATTTTGCTGTGACTGTTGTAGCTGGAATGTAACTCTAGGCTCATGATTTTAGATATCAGAGTATCCGCAGAACCATGACCAATGAGAGGCCTGAGGAAAATACCAATGCTATTGATGGGGCAGGGGAGGAAGCTGACTTTCACCAAGCCAGTGCAGGTAAGAGCTTTGGGCTTTGTTTTTGTAATTTCCCCTGACCGCCTCTGTGGTCTGCCCCATCTAGATTTCCGACGGGAGAACATCCTGCCTCACTCTACCTCCAGATCCAGGATCACGTTGCTGTTACAGTCTCCCCCCGTGAAGTTCCTCATCAGCCCAGAGTTCTTCACCGTGCTGCATTCTAACCCTGTGAGTAGCGAATCTGAAAGAGTGTGAAGGAAGGTTAACATTGGTTCTCCATTCTTTTCTTTAGAGTGCCTACCGCATGTTTACAAACAACACGTGTTTGAAGCACATGATCACCAAAGTCCGGAGGGACACCCACCACTTTGAACGCTACCAGCATAACCGCGACCTTGTGGGATTCCTCAACATGTTCGCGAACAAACAGCTAGAGCTGCCGCGGGGATGGGAAATGAAACATGATCACCAGGGCAAGGTAACACGAGGGAGATGCCTCAGGGAGTGCCAGCATGTATTTGACTCAGTGTATTGTATCCTAGGCATTCTTTGTGGACCACAACTCCCGCACCACCACTTTCATTGATCCCCGGCTCCCACTTCAGAGCAGTAGACCCACAAGTGCGCTGGTTCATCGGCAACACCTGACAAGGCAACGCAGCCACAGTGCGGGTGAGGTGAGTCATGCGTTTTGGGGACTGACCTGTTGGTGCAGAACATAAATGATGCTTCTGTTTGCAGGTAGGAGAAGATTCTCGACATGCAGGACCACCAGTTCTTCCCAGGCCATCCAGTACATTCAATACAGTCAGTAGGCCACAGTACCAGGACATGGTTCCAGTGGGTATGTCATCCCTTTCCAGAAATCATCTGTCCTAAATTGTTGTCTTTTCTGATTTTTTTTTCAGCTTACAATGACAAGATTGTTGCATTTCTACGTCAACCCAATATCTTTGAAATTCTACAGGAGCGTCAACCTGATCTTACCAGGAATCACTCACTCAGGTAACAATAATATTGGTATTTGGTTCAAGTTGATACATTTTGTGCTGTTTCTTTTCTTGATTAGGGAGAAGATCCAATTTATCCGAACTGAAGGGACTCCAGGATTGGTGCGCCTTTCAAGCGATGCAGACCTTGTTATGTTGCTGAGGTACATACGTAACACTCACTCTTGAAGCAGAAAAGTGCCCGTTTTGTTTCTTGTCTTTCCCCAGCTTATTTGAAGAAGAGATAATGTCGTATGTGCCTCCACATGCCTTACTCCACCCCAGCTACTGTCAGTCCCCACGTGGCTCTCCCGTGTCATCTCCTCAGAACTCGCCAGGTGAGTCCACCTGCTGCTCACAGTGAATTCTCCCAGATTGTCCTCTCTTTGTGGTTTGCTGCAGGTACCCAGCGTGCCAATGCCCGGGCTCCAGCCCCTTACAAGCGGGATTTCGAAGCCAAACTGAGGAACTTTTACAGGAAGTTAGAGACTAAAGGATATGGACAAGGCCCAGGGAAGTTAAAGTAAGTCAAAGTGACACAAACCACATAATGTATTGTATTTTCTAAATTGTCTCTTTATGGACAGGTTAATTATCCGAAGAGATCACTTACTAGAAGATGCTTTTAATCAGATTATGGGCTACTCCAGAAAAGACCTGCAGAGAAATAAGCTATATGTCACCTTCGTTGGGGAGGAAGGGTGAGTAGAACAGAGAAGTGGCCTGTGGAACACAGATTATTCTTTTTGTGGATTTTTGTTACAGGCTGGATTACAGTGGGCCTTCTAGAGAGTTTTTCTTCCTGGTATCCAGAGAACTCTTTAACCCATATTATGGCTTATTTGAATATTCAGCCAATGACACATACACAGTACAAATAAGTCCTATGTCTGCTTTTGTAGACAATCACCATGAATGGTAAGTATTTTTTCCCCAACACTTTTCTTCAGCATGTAAGCCATCTCATGTGTTTCCTTCACAGGTTCCGATTCAGTGGTAGGATCCTTGGTCTTGCACTAATACACCAGTATTTGTTGGATGCCTTCTTCACACGGCCCTTTTATAAGGCTCTTCTCAGAATGTAAGAATATTTTTATTGCCTGCATAATTAGCACATATTTGTTTCTGTCTGTTTGTCATCTTAGTCTATGTGACCTGAGTGACCTAGAATACCTTGATGAAGAGTTCCATCAGAGCCTGCAGTGGATGAAAGACAATGATATCCATGACATCCTAGACCTCACGTTCACTGTGAACGAAGAAGTATTTGGGCAGGTGTGTGTATCTGCACACCTGGCGCCTAAGTGTTGTAGTCATTCTTTTTATTTTGTAATCTCAGATAACTGAACGAGAATTAAAGCCAGGGGGTGCCAATATCCCAGTTACAGAGAAGAACAAGAAGGAGTACATCGAGAGGATGGTGAAGTGGAGGATTGAGAGGGGTGTTGTACAGCAAACAGAGAGCTTAGTGCGTGGCTTCTATGAGGTAAAGACAATCAGCAGTAGGAGGAGTTTGCAAAGCCATGCCTTGTACTCTTTTTATTCCACAGGTGGTGGATGCCAGGCTGGTATCTGTTTTTGATGCAAGAGAACTGGAATTGGTCATCGCAGGCACAGCTGAAATAGACCTAAGTGATTGGAGAAACAACACAGAATATAGAGGAGGTGAAATTTGATTTATAGATGGCTAGATTTTAAGTAACATGGGCTTTTATGATTGGTTTGATAGGATACCATGACAATCATATTGTAATTCGGTGGTTCTGGGCTGCAGTGGAAAGATTCAACAATGAACAACGACTAAGGTTGTTACAGGTGAGATGCCATTATTTAATCTTTTAAATGTACACCTTCTCCTTCTGTTTTCTTGGGTTGACAGTTTGTTACAGGCACATCCAGCATTCCCTATGAAGGATTTGCTTCACTCCGAGGGAGTAACGGCCCAAGAAGATTCTGTGTGGAGAAATGGGGGAAAATCACTGCTCTTCCCAGGTAAAATATAAAATAACATTTCTTTACTGTCATCTAAACTATGTGCTGTTTCTTGTGTTTTCAGAGCGCATACATGTTTTAACCGTCTGGATCTGCCTCCCTACCCATCCTTTTCCATGCTTTATGAAAAACTGTTGACAGCAGTTGAAGAAACCAGTACTTTTGGACTTGAGTGACCTGGAAGCTGAATGCCCATCTCTGTGGACAGGCAGGTTCAGAAGCTGCCTTCTAGAAGAATGATTGAACATTGGAAGTTTCAAGAGGATGCTTCCTTTAGGATAAAGCTATGTGCTGTTGTTTTCCAGGAACAAGTGCTCTGTCACATTTGGGGACTGGAGATGAGTCCTCTTGGAAGGATTTGGGTGAGCTTGATGCCCAGGGAACAACCCAACCGTCTTTCAATCAACAGTTCTTGACTGCCAAACTTTTTCCATTTGTTATGTTCCAAGACAAAGATGAACCCATACATGATCAGCTCCACGGTAATTTTTAGGGACTCAGGAGAATCTTGAAACTTACCCTTGAACGTGGTTCAAGCCAAACTGGCAGCATTTGGCCCAATCTCCAAATTAGAGCAAGTTAAATAATATAATAAAAGTAAATATATTTCCTGAAAGTACATTCATTTAAGCCCTAAGTTATAACAGAATATTCATTTCTTGCTTATGAGTGCCTGCATGGTGTGCACCATAGGTTTCCGCTTTCATGGGACATGAGTGAAAATGAAACCAAGTCAATATGAGGTACCTTTACAGATTTGCAATAAGATGGTCTGTGACAATGTATATGCAAGTGGTATGTGTGTAATTATGGCTAAAGACAAACCATTATTCAGTGAATTACTAATGACAGATTTTATGCTTTATAATGCATGAAAACAATTTTAAAATAACTAGCAATTAATCACAGCATATCAGGAAAAAGTACACAGTGAGTTCTGTTTATTTTTTGTAGGTTCATTATGTTTATGTTCTTTAAGATGTATATAAGAACCTACCTATCATGCTGTATGTATCACTCATTCCATTTTCATGTTCCATGCATACTCGGGCATCATGCTAATATGTATCCTTTTAAGCACTCTCAAGGAAACAAAAGGGCCTTTTATTTTTATAAAGGTAAAAAAAATTCCCCAAATATTTTGCACTGAATGTACCAAAGGTGAAGGGACATTACAATATGACTAACAGCAACTCCATCACTTGAGAAGTATAATAGAAAATAGCTTCTAAATCAAACTTCCTTCACAGTGCCGTGTCTACCACTACAAGGACTGTGCATCTAAGTAATAATTTTTTAAGATTCACTATATGTGATAGTATGATATGCATTTATTTAAAATGCATTAGACTCTCTTCCATCCATCAAATACTTTACAGGATGGCATTTAATACAGATATTTCGTATTTCCCCCACTGCTTTTTATTTGTACAGCATCATTAAACACTAAGCTCAGTTAAGGAGCCATCAGCAACACTGAAGAGATCAGTAGTAAGAATTCCATTTTCCCTCATCAGTGAAGACACCACAAATTGAAACTCAGAACTATATTTCTAAGCCTGCATTTTCACTGATGCATAATTTTCTTATTAATATTAAGAGACAGTTTTTCTATGGCATCTCCAAAACTGCATGACATCACTAGTCTTACTTCTGCTTAATTTTATGAGAAGGTATTCTTCATTTTAATTGCTTTTGGGATTACTCCACATCTTTGTTTATTTCTTGACTAATCAGATTTTCAATAGAGTGAAGTTAAATTGGGGGTCATAAAAGCATTGGATTGACATATGGTTTGCCAGCCTATGGGTTTACAGGCATTGCCCAAACATTTCTTTGAGATCTATATTTATAAGCAGCCATGGAATTCCTATTATGGGATGTTGGCAATCTTACATTTTATAGAGGTCATATGCATAGTTTTCATAGGTGTTTTGTAAGAACTGATTGCTCTCCTGTGAGTTAAGCTATGTTTACTACTGGGACCCTCAAGAGGAATACCACTTATGTTACACTCCTGCACTAAAGGCACGTACTGCAGTGTGAAGAAATGTTCTGAAAAAGGGTTATAGAAATCTGGAAATAAGAAAGGAAGAGCTCTCTGTATTCTATAATTGGAAGAGAAAAAAAGAAAAACTTTTAACTGGAAATGTTAGTTTGTACTTATTGATCATGAATACAAGTATATATTTAATTTTGCAAACTTTTCACTTGTTTGTATTCTTTTCATTATAAGGAAAAGTAGTATAACACACTTTTTTTTAAGTCACATATTTGATGGTATACAAGATGTTTCAGGGCTGGCATTCTCCAAGCAGCAGATAAAGGTTGCATTTCTTTCAAAAATACATTCAAAGACCATGTTATCCTTCATTTTGGTTTGAGACATTTAGTTATGGTATTTCATATTATTAGGTAAAAGATATTTGAAATAAAATGTATCTCTTTAATTATTTCTAACAAATATATTTCTTTATTAAGGCATCCAACTTTTTCCCAAATAACAGTACACTTTAATGTATGTAGACATTCTTAATTAGTATAATCATCTAGTTGATACTGTTCTCAGATTGGGAATTATCAAAGATGTACTTATCATATCAGAACACCATGCTAACTTATCTATTATTCTTTCTTAGTAAAACAAAACAGCCAGTAATAACTATATAAAATATTAAATAACATTTCCACAGAATAAATTAGACTTTCATGTACTCTACAATTAGAAATATCCATAAATATTTTCTTCTGGACTGTGAACCCAGATAACTAGGCTTTCTGGTCTTATTTTAAGTGATGCTCTTTATACTATAGAAGACACTCTTAATACATCATATATGTATGCAGAACATCTCTTAGATGAGAGAACAAGCACATCATTGGCATTCCCTCTGTGCCAGTTTGATGTTTGTTTGACGATGGAGCTACAAGAGTCTAAATCTGCCTTTGAAAAGCTCAGCTCACAGTGTAGTAGAGTAGACTCCAAGGTTCAAAAAAGTGTTTTTAATAAAATTTGGTAAGTTCTACAATCAAGGAATGAAGAGAGAAGAGAACAGCTTTTTCCATCTGGGAGATTCAATAATGGCTTCATATATAGATGATAGTGTGGCTAAAAAAAATTACATCAATGCTGTTTCTATTGGGAAGCAATGGCAAGTAATAGTATGTCAATACTGGTCAAGTGTTGAAGCCAGGATGCACTTACACAACGAGAGTGTAAAGTGTGTAGGGAGCTGATCTGTGAAGGAGCAACTCAAAGATTTTGAAATTATCAGTGAAATGCCAAAACAGGGAAAGTTTCCCTGTTTCCCTTCATCTATTCTACAATGCACCATTGGTTTTCAGTGTGAAAAATCCCAATCCCTGAGCCCAAACCACTTCTGGGGTCAAAACATTTTTCTTGTGCACAAAATGAATGGATCTTGGTCAAAGAAGTATGGTCACAATTTTCTAGCATATATTGCGTTTATAATTTAGCAGAAATTCTGCAATAAATAAAGGAAAATCTGTTTTACCTGTGCAACAATCAGAAATGGTAAAAATGCATTCAAGTGTTTGAAAGAAATGGTAGAATATGCTTGCATAGTGCTTTATAGTTTCAAAGTGCTGTCAGGTACATCGTCCGTTTAGCTCCTCACGCACTTTGTAGGGTACAAGCATCATGTTCCATCTGGGTTGTGGCTGATTTTCATGGATGGCTTGTGGCATCAGTTTCATTACTTCATAGTCACAATTCTGTGTTTCATCTTGAGAAATGTGGAGACTAATGTTTGTACCAGTATATTCCACATTCAGTGAGGTTTCCAAGATGCTTCCTCCAAACTCTCACTTTCTTAAACAGATACATTTAAAATATGACACCTTCTGAAAAGTCCATAAAGAAATTAGTATATTCATGGAAAAAATTTCCCCGTAGACTTATTTGCATTTCATGACTTGACATGAGAAATTTAAAAAACAGAAGGCAAAATGTGATTGCTTTTGATGGATTTATACAGAATAGTCATTTAATTTTCTCAAGTATTATTTGGAAACAAGATAATGGAAAACATTAATCAGAAGCCTTATTTTATTTTTAAATTTTTAATAGGGATGGATCTAGTAAGCCCTAATAGCTGAGTTCCAGTGATAAAATTCACAAATTTTATTTATGATTGGACCACTTCTAACAAGGCAAATATCTTATAATGAAGATAGGAGTCTGTTCAATTTAACCTTATTCAGGAAACTCCGTATTTATGTGAAATGATGCAATGCCATTATTAAGAGGTATCTGTAACCCTGCATAATAAAAACATGCATAAGAAGAATGTGGTCTAATCTCCAAACTGAGTCTCAGTTTCAGGGCCTTTTGCTTTCTTTGTTTGTTTGTTTGAGACAGTCTGGCTCTGTCATCCAGGCTGGAGTGCAGTGGCACATGAGCTCACTGCAACCTCCACCTCCCAGGCTCAAGCGATCCTCCCACCTCAGCCTCCTGAGTAACTGGGACTACAGGCGCATACCACCACACCTGGCTAATTTTTGTATTTTTGTAGAGACAAGGCCCAGGCACGTCTCAAACTCTTGAGCTCAAGCGATCCGCCCGCCTTGGCCTCCCAAAGTGCTAGGAGTAATTATAGGTGTGAGCCACCATGCTGGCAGTTGTTTTTGTTTATTTGTGATAAGGTCTGGCTGTCACCCATGCTGGAGTGCAGTGGCATGATCTTGGCTCACTGCAACCTCTGCCTTCCAGGCTCAAGCCAGCCTCCCACCTCAGCCTCCGAGTAGCTAGGACTACAGGCATGCACCACCATGCCCAGCTAATTTTTTTATATTTTTTGTAGACACAGGGTTTTGCCACGTTGCCCAGGCTGGTCTTGAACTCCTGAGCTCAAGCAGTCCTCCCACCTTGGCCTCCCGAAGTGCTGGGATTACAGACGTGAGCCTCTGGGCCTTGCTCTGTTTTGTCTGCTTTCTGATTTAGTAGGTGAGGGACAGCACTCTGGACCTTAGCCATTTTACTTCCATCTTACTGCCGTGAGTTTGATGAGAATGTCACTTTTAGACTCTAATTTTCAAAAACTTAGTTTCTTTCCCATTCATTTGTGTTTTCCAAATTAATTTGTTTGTCTAGTATGGATGCAAAGGAATGCTGAAGACATTAAAGCTTTCTGAATTGTGGCTTAAGGCCAGCTACTGCCCACTGAAAGGATGATAAAAATAAAAAAGGAGGAAAGAGGAGCCCAGCAGTTGTGCCACCCCGCAAGAATATAATGCTAATTATTGACCAACTGTCAAGATTCAGAGTGGTAACTGCATTCCGAGGAGCTGTCAGGAAGGATGACCGTGTGTGTGCTGTCCATATCATAGCCATCTGGGTCAGAAGGAGCGAAAGGATGGTTAGGACAGGAGTGTAGTGGAGGGAAAGTTAAAACAACGGTAGATGGATCATCTTAGGGCTTGCTGGTGGGGGTAGGAACATACTTCAATTTGGTTTCAGACTGAGAAGAAGAAAGCTATGCTCCCTGATGAAGGCACAGTTTGATCTACTAGATGGGAAATACCCTCATTTTATAACTTCAGTAATTTAACATTTTCTGTATTGCAAAGTGGAATTTAGTCCCAAAGTATTAAAGCTAACCATAGCTTGATCAGGAGATTTGACAATTTAGCATAAAATTATGTTGTGGATTTTTTTATTTAAGAATTATTGTTACTATTATTGAACACCATGTATGAAATGAAAGAAAGGGTGCTTTTATTTCATTATACTTATTTGGTTTTTTTAGCGGACATCCCTTGACATTAGAATAGCATTTGAGACATTTTCATGATTTCTAAAGATAACTTAAATGCTCTCTGTTAATCTGGAAAGTGAAATCCTAAGAGTGAGGTTGCAAATGGAGACTAAATTAGTGTTTCCAAGTCAGGAAGTTAATCAAGACCGGAAATAGATTTGCTTAGATTTTATCTGCAGAGTCGTTTATTTGGCTTTCGTAATTGAACAGCTCAGCAGAATAAGATGGCCCTAGTTGTATGGTTTCTGGGGAACACAGGAGAATTAAATTTATATATGTGATTTTTATGTGTAGTGCCCTTGGGCAGGTGATATCTTTCTATATGACTTTTAAGATATTACAACCTGAGGAGTGTGGATAGCCGTGTTGTGTGATTCAAACTGAATCAGCTATTACTGATGCAGGTAAGGAACCATCAGTCAACTTCTGGTTACTATCACCTTCATAAAAAAGAATGGATGATGTTCAGGAATTACCTTGGAAGGATTAACCAGGAATTAACACAGAATGGGATGTTCTTTTAGGACCCTAATGCTCTAAAAGATAAAATTACAACCTATTTTTCTTTATATGATAGCATAAGTAAAATTTGGGGCTGTTAATATGTTGGAAAGTGCTTAAAATTACATGTTTTTATAATAGGGATGCAGGCATTCCAAAATAAATGAATAAAAATACATGCATCTCTCTCGCCTCTTACTGAAAGTATTAATCTAATTTTATAGTAATGATTACTTTTTAATATTAAGGCTCTGTAAAAAAATTATTTCTAAGATTTCAGTAGAACACAGGTGGTGTATTTTTTTAAGCTTTTAATTTCTCTTCACCAACCTCAGTCATTACGTTCACCACACAGTGTGTCACAGTTAATAGTGGTATTTCAGTTTTTGCGTTGATTTAAGCTTCATATTTATTTAATGTGACTTTTGATGGAGAATAATAATGGGAGATGCTTGCTGTTAGCATTAAGGTTATACAGCTCTCACTTCACCTTATATGTAATTTTTTTTTCAAAGTAAATAATGCAGATTGTTGACATCCTAGAAATGGTTTCTGGGTGGTATTATATGGGGCCTAGGACTCTGAACTGGGACTAGTTGTTTATTTTCTGGGAAGTCTGTATTCTTATTCTCAACTGAACCCCTGACTCTTTTGTTGTATTTTTTATGATTCCGAAATGCTTTGAGGGAAAGATATTTTAATGTGTACAATTTGTTTTATTTTCATACTGATCTCTATTTTTGTTTAAAACCATGTTGCATCATGAAATCACTTAATCCAAAATAAATCTTCTTTAAAAAAAATAGATTATGACTTTTCTGTAATACTTTTGGGGAGGGAAAACTCAGAAGGGAGGAGAATAGAAGTAGAGATAAAGATTTCATGGCATTAGTTTGCAGCTCTATAAATATTGGAGGTTCTGTTTTCATAGTATTTATAGTATTTTGTTTATTTTTATTTATATTTTTATTATTTATTAATAAAATATTTGTTTATTTTGTTTGGAATCTACTTTGTTTATCCCTACAAGAATATTTTACTGTTTGATGGGCTGTTAATGTTAAAGGAATGAATTATAATACAAATCATAATTTCTTAACTCACATGGGTTGAGACTATTTGTTAAGCCATCTTA